TTGTCCATATTAAAAGTCCTTCATTGCATGTGACAGAAAGCTAGCACAAACTGCCTTGAGCAAAATAGAAAATGTATTGGGTCACTGTATTAGTTATCTGTTGCTGTGTAACAAATTGCCCCAAACTTCACAGCTAAAAACAATAAGCATTTTTGATGAAAAATAAAAAATTGAAAAAAAATTTAAAAACCAAACATTTATTATCTCACAGTTTCTCTTGATAAGGAATCTGGGCATGGCTTAGCTGGGTGCCTCTGGCTTAAGGTACTCACACAACTAACATCACGGTGTCAGCCAGGGCTGCAGTCATTTCAAGGACCTCCTGGGGAGGATCCACTTCCAGTCTCACTCATGTGATTCTTGGCTAGCCTCAGTCCTCATGGACAGTTGGCCAGAGGAATCAGCTCCTCGCCGATTGTTGGCTGGGGGCCTCCCTCTGTTCTTTGTTTTGGAACCCTCTCCCTAAAGTATCTCACAAAACAATACCTGGCTCCCCTCAGTGTAAGGTAGGGAGACAGAGATAGTGGGAAAGACAGAGAGGGAGAGAGGGCAAGAGAAAGAGAGAGCGCATATGCACACACATGCTAACCCAAGATGGAAGTCACAGCTTTTTTGTAACCTAATCTCAGAAGTGACCCATCCCACATCTCTGCCACATTCTATTCACTTGAAGCAAGTCACTAAATCCAGGCCACACTAAAGAAGAGGTGATTACACAGAGGCATGAATGCCAGGAGGTACAGATCTTTAGCAGTCACCTTTAGGAGCCAAATTTAGAACCCAAGTCCCTTGATGTCAAAGCAAGTGATGCTCCACATCAGTCACAAATGAGGCCCTGAATAGACTTGGGACCTCTACCTGCCTGCGCAGATGGGAGGAGTCTGTGGTGTTTTGTATAAACAACCCTCCCTCTGAGACACACACACATACACATACACATGCACACACACACTCATATACACATGCAGAAGCTGTGACACGTGCGGAAGCTGTGGTAAGTGCATCCTCCTTCAGTCTCAGTTCTGAAAATAGATCATCATGGTGGCACCAAAGAGTCACACAGATGACTGGGCTCCTGGGCCTTTCTCCAGTAAGCCACAGAGGAGTCAGCTGCAAATATTCTCTTCTGTTCTACAGACCTCTCTCCTCTTCCTGCTCATGGGTAAGTCCACTTTATGGCCACCACTTCTTGCTTGCTCCTCCAAGTCCCTCTTCTATCTCTGCAGGACTAAGAGCCTCTGGAAAGGACTCAGCCCCAACAGTGGTGTCAGGGATCCTAGGGGGTTCCGTGACTCTCCCCCTAAACATCTCAGTAGACACAGAGATTGAGAACGTCATCTGGATTGGTCCCAAAAATGCTCTTGCTTTCGCACGTCCCAAAGAAAATGTAACCATTATGGTCAAAAGCTACCTGGGCCGACTAGACATCACCAAGTGGAGTTACTCCCTGTGCATCAGCAATCTGACTCTGAATGATGCAGGATCCTACAAAGCCCAGATAAACCAAAGGAATTTTGAAGTCACCACTGAGGAGGAATTCACCCTGTTCGTCTATGGTGAGTTCCAGAGAGCTTCTGTGTTTTGATCTCTGAGCATCTTCCCATGCTGTTGTCCCTGCAGAGCAGCTGCAGGAGCCCCAAGTCACCATGAAGTCTGTGAAGGTGTCTGAGAACTTCTCCTGTAACATCACTCTAATGTGCTCCGTGAAGGGGGCAGAGAAAAGTGTTCTGTACAGCTGGACCCCAAGGGAACCCCATGCTTCTGAGTCCAATGGAGGCTCCATTCTTACCGTCTCCCGAACACCATGTGACCCAGACCTGCCATACATCTGCACAGCCCAGAACCCCGTCAGCCAGAGAAGCTCCCTCCCTGTCCATGTTGGGCAGTTCTGTACAGGTAACTGGCTCCAACTTGGCCCTTGAGGGAATCTGAAGCTGCAATGTCTCATCTGTGACCCCAGATCCAGGAGCCTCCAGAGGAGGAACAACGGGGGAGACTGTGGTAGGGGTCCTGGGAGAGCCAGTCACCCTGCCACTTGCACTCCCAGCCTGCCGGGACACAGAGAAGGTTGTCTGGTTGTTTAACACATCCATCATTAGCAAAGAGAGGGAAGAAGCAGCAACGGCAGATCCACTCATTAAATCCAGGGATCCTTACAAGAACAGGGTGTGGGTCTCCAGCCAGGACTGCTCCCTGAAGATCAGCCAGCTGAAGATAGAGGACGCCGGCCCCTACCATGCCTACGTGTGCTCAGAGGCCTCCAGCGTCACCAGCATGACACATGTCACCCTGCTCATCTACCGTGAGTCTCTGGGCAGGGCACCCATCACCAGAATTCCACATGGAGTCTGCCTCTCTCCTCACAGGCAGGCTGAGGAAGCCCAAAATCACGTGGAGCCTCAGGCACAGTGAGGATGGCATCTGCAGGATCAGCCTGACCTGCTCCGTGGAGGACGGGGGAAACACTGTCATGTACACATGGACCCCGCTGCAGAAGGAAGCTGTTGTGTCCCAAGGGGAATCACACCTCAATGTCTCATGGAGAAGCAGTGAAAATCACCCCAACCTCACATGCACAGCCAGCAACCCTGTCAGCAGGAGTTCCCACCAGTTTCTTTCTGAGAACATCTGTTCAGGTTTCTCTCCATCTCTATTTACTCAGGTCACATTGAATTAACATCACTCATTTCCTCCTCAAAGGACCTGAGAGAAACACAAAGCTTTGGATTGGGTTGTTCCTGATGGTTTGCCTTCTGTGCGTTGGGATCTTCAGCTGGTGCATTTGGAAGCGAAAAGGACGGTGTGAGTTTCCGAGATCAATGTTGTCCGCCAGTCTTGATAAACCTTCTCTAACTTTGTTTCTCAGGTTCAGTCCCAGCCTTCTGTTCCAGCCAAGCTGAGGCCCCAGCGGATACACCAGGTAACATCACCCATGACACAGGCTATGGGGTATACTTTTATCAGCCCTGCACAATGTGTTCCAGAACCCACAGCTGGCCACACGCTATACTCTGTGCTCTCCCAAGGATATGAGAAGCTGGACACTCCCCTCAGGCCTGCCAGGCAACAGCCTACACCCACCTCAGACAGCAGCTCTGACAGCAACCTCACAACTGAGGAGGATGAGGACAGGCCTGAGGTGCACAAGCCCATCAGTGGAAGATATGAGGTATTTGACCAGGTCACTCAGGAGGGCGCTGGACATGACCCAGCCCCTGAGGGCCAAGCAGACTATGATCCCGTCACTCCATATGTCACGGAAGTTGAGTCTGTGGTTGGAGAGAACACCATGTATGCACAAGTGTTCAACTTACAGGTGAGCCCTTCTGATCAATACACCTTCCTCCTACTAGGGCTCATCTGCTGTTGGTGTGTTACAGGGAAAGACCCCAGTTTCTCAGAAGGAAGAGAGCTCAGCCACAATCTACTGCTCCATACGGAAACCTCAGGTGGTGAGAACTACATTCTCTGTATCCCAAGGCCCACAGAGTGAGGAACTATTCCTTAGACCCTTTGAACTGAAAATCCGAGATTCCCATGGCTAAGGATCTTAAATTCTACCCACTATGCACCCCTCAGATACATTCCATGGTCAACAGAGATGCATAAACAAATATTCCTGACATCTGTGTGACCAAAGGCTGAACATTTCTAATTGATTTAATAATATCTTATGTTGGTTATTTTTAACACTGACCTGAATGACAGCTTATACACTCAAACAAGGTAGGGTCTTTATAGCTTTTTAAATCTATCTCTAACCCTAATCCTAATCTACCTAAATGACAACTTCTCAAAACCATTGAAAATTAGCTAACAATTTAACAACAAGAATTTTTGGAAAATACACCACCACCTACAGTACATTAGTTTTATTCTAGTGTTTAAAAAAATCCCAGCCGGGCGCGGTGGCTCATACCTGTAATCCCAGCACTTTGGGAGGCCAAGGCGGGTGGATCACAAGGTCAGGAGATGGAGACCATCCTGGCTAACATGGTGAAACTCCGTCTCTACTAAAAATACAAAAAAAATTAGCCAGGCGTGGTGGCAGGCGCCTGTAGTTCCAACTACTCAGAGACTGAGGCAGGAGAATGGCGTGAACCCAGGAGGCAGAGCTTACAGTGAGCCAAGTTCGTGCCACTGCACTCCAGCCTGGGCAACAGAACAAGACTCCATCTCAAAAAAAAAAAAAAAAAAAAAATTCCCAGCCTGGGCAACATGGTGAAACCCTGTCTTTATAAAAAGTTCAAAAAAAATTACCCAGGCCTGTGGTGGTACACACCTGTAGTCCCAGCTACTTAGGACACTTAAGTGGGAGGACCGCTTGAGCCGGGGAGTTCAAGGCTGCAGTGAGCCAAGATCATGCCACTGAAATCTAGCCTGGGTGACAGAGTGAGACCATGTCTTAAAAAAAAAAAAAAATCCCTTACAGGTAGAATTTATCATTAAATAATCATAATGATAATAATAACTGACTTGCTTTTATATGAAGTTTTGCAGTTACAATACCTTGATACACATTCTTCTTTGATCTTTGTAATACTTCTAGAAAAGTGTTGTCATCCACATTTTATAGCCAAAGAAACAGATTCAAGGAAGTTAATTTTGCCTAAGGTGACAAAGATAGTACTTGGAAGTTCCAGTATTAAGAACCATGAGGCGTTTTAAGATCATCCTGAGTAATCTTAAATAATTCACCTTGATCTGGCTGTCCATTTCATTTTCACTTTCCTGAAAACATCGTGTCCATTCATACTTTTGCTTTCAAATCTCCCCCAAATTCCCTCCCTATAACATATTCAAAAAAATATTTTTTAAAAAACTCTCGGCTGGGCGTGGTGGCTCATGCCTGTAATCCCAGCACTTTGGGAGGCCGAGGCAGGTGGATCACCTGAGGTCAGGAGTTCAAGACCAGCCTGGCCAACATGGTAAAACCCCATCTCTACTAAAAATATTAAAATTACCTGAATGTGGTGGCAGGCACCTGTAATCCCAGCTACTCAGGAGGCTGAGGCAGGAGAATTGCTTGAACCCAGGAGGTGGAGGTTGCGGTGAGCAGAGATCACACCATTGCACTCCAGCCTGGGCAACAAGAGCAAAACTCCATCTCAAAAAAAAAGAAAAGACTACAGTTGACCCTTGAACAATTCAGGGGTTTAGGAGTGCCAACCCCACCCCACTCCATGCAATCAAAAATCATTCTATAACTTTGACTCTCCAGAACTTAACTACTAACAGCCTACTGTTGACCAGAAGCCTTACCAAAAACATAAACATTTGATTAACACATATTTTGCATGTTACGTGTATTATATACTGTATTCTTACAATAAAGTAAGCTAGAGAAAAGAAATTATTAAGAAAATCATAAGGAAGATAAAATATGTATACTATTCATTAAGTGGAATTGGATCATTGTAAAGGTCTTCATCCTCACCTTCACATTGAGTAGGCTGAGGAGGAAGAGGAAGGGTTGGTCTTGTTCTTTCAAGAGTGGTAGAGGTAAAAGAGGTAGAGGAGGTAAAAGGGGAGGCAGGAGAGGCAGGCACACTCAGTGTGATGTTTATTGAAAAAAAATCTGCATATAAGTGGCCATGCAGTTCAAACATATGTTGCACTTATGCCTGGTGTTCCATTATTGGAACACTAAGCGTGTAGGAGTTATTTATATTCTACTGCTCAAGATCATCACCAGGGTCTGATTTTTCACTCATGCACAAATTCAAAAAATTGCAACCTCCTGCGTAAATGGGTTAAAGTTACTTGACTACTTAATAAATTGTATGCACAGTTCCTAAGGGTTTTTCAGAAGCTGAAGGTGGGGGATATCACTGCACTGTGGTAAAGAGGAAACACATCATGAAAAAGGAATTTGGGTTGGGCCTTAAAAGATGGATAGAATTTGCTCAGTAAACACTTGTTGGGATGTGTGGTTTGGTTCAACCATCATCCATCTCATCCTGACTTCTAGACAGTAGTCTAATGCTTAGCCAGCTAGAGACTTTGCCTTGGAACCTAAGGCCAAATCTGTGCTGTTCACTGCATTCCCAGAGCTGCTTTCTACTCTGGCCTGGCCCTTTGTGTTTGGGTCAATACCGGTCAAACTTAAAGTCAGTCCCTGCTCTGAGTTTCAGAATGACCACCACATGTCTGGTCAGTCCTGCAAGGCACACACACTACCCTGGAGACTGAGACCCCTGAAACCACCTCACTTACAGTGTAAGTTGAAATCATTGCATTTCCTGAGCCAAACTCTTGACAACTATATCTTTTGTCTTCAGAATTGTCAGGACCAGGAATTCTGGTTTTGGATCTCTGAAGGCCATTATTGCCTACTTGATCTGGAAATTCTCAAACCTACTTTAGTTCTTATTTCTGATATACCTCTCTGTACAACATCTCAAAGGTTTATGCTATCCCCAAGCTGTTGCTGGTACCCAACCTCCCGCTCCTCTGGGTCAGCACAGAGCTTATCTGCTCTTTAGAGCCTTCCCTGAACACTCTCAGACAGGGAAGCCTAAGAACCCTTGGGAACAGCTTGGGGACTAATGGTCTGGACCATTACTTTGGAACTTAACCTCTGCCATCTAAATTATCTTCTTATAAATGTTCGTTTTGTTTCTCCAGCTAGGGCAGAGATTGGAATCATTTGACAGTAGCTTCGTGAGGGCAAGCCCCTTCATTGTCATTTTTTTATCCCCTGGATTTGCTGCACTAAACTGTCTTGTGTTGTCCTTGCAGAGAGTCCAGCCCACAGCCTTTCCTATTAGGAGCCTCCATAAATGCTTGGCATCAGGCTGGTTGATTGCGCCATCCCTGGGCCAGCACATATGACTCTACTTCTGTAGGATGGACCAGTCATAGCCTGGCCTTGCCTTCCTCTTTCATCAGCCTCACTCTTCCAAGGCTTTATTAACCATATTCTTTTGTGGATTTTTGGCTCACAGGTGGTGCCACCACCACAACAGAATGATCTTGAGATTCCTGAAAGTCCTACCTATGAAAATTTCACCTGAAAGGAAAAGCAGCTGCTGCCTCTCTCCTGGGACCGTGGGGTTGGAAAGTCAGCTGGACCTCATGGGGCCTGGGGCTCACAGACAGAAGCACCTCAGAATTTCCTTCAGTGCCTCAGAGATGCCTGGATGTGGCCCCTCCCCCTCCTTCTCACCCTTAAGGACTCCCAAACCCATTAATAGTTCAGACACAGGCTCCTTCTTGGAGCCTATGGGCTTCAGATGTCTTTGCCCCATTTGTCACCTCGCACACTTATAGCGTTTCCTCCTCGAAATTCTACCAAGACTGGTCAAATGTTGCTGAGGGGCCTGGACCAGCTGTCCTTTACACCACCTTCTCAACACTGCTGAAAAGAACCCAAGAGAATTGTCACACATGACACAAGATGTACATAATATCATGCTCACTGCAGTGTTATTTAAAATAAAAGGCAGGAAATAACCTAAATGTCCATTCATTCAGTGAGAATCCAG